AGCACTCCAGTTCCTGGCATTAAGGTCACGTGTGCCTGGGATGCTTTAAGTATTTGTTCTTTTAATTTTGCAATATCCAAAGACAAGTTTGTAGAGTGTCCTTCTAGATGCTTTTTTATTCTTTCCCAAATTTTGATCTTATTAAGAGCCATTAATAGTTTCCACAAATCCTTATGTTTAGCTCCTACAGTGGGCCATATCATTTGAGGTTGAGGTGCCACTAGACCGCCATGTTTTCAGATAATAGGAACTCTTGCCATACTTCTTACCATTTCTACCATTTGACCGTTTTGTTTAGAGGAGCTGAACATAGTGTGGCCATGGCACGCAGACTGAGAGGTGCAGTTCAAGCTAAACATCCCCTTAGGGGACCAATCAATAATGATGCCATAGGAATCATTGCTCAGCACCTCTGCCTGTTCTGCAATGCAATCTTCCCAAACAAGTATGTTCATTTTTTCTGACCAGGTCCAATCCTGTTTACAAATTTGTTTTTGAGGGCCGTATGCCTCAATTATAAGAGCAGATTTATTATGGTAAATACTGAGACCAGAAAGCATGTGTAACTGTGTCATAAAGTGATTATGTCCAGGCATTATTTGCCAGCCAAGATTGATAGCGAGGGGGTAGGCAACTAGTGGCCTTTCTCAAACAGATAGGCGGACATTCAAATCCTAAACAAATATTCATAACAGTTCTTTTCTCATGTGAGTGAGATGGGCCTCTAACATCTGTAGCACTGAGCATCCAAGAGCTATCATTAGTGTATACCTCCACTGGGGGGGTCCAGCCAAGTTACAGGCCATAGAAGTGGTAGAAAAGGTAAATATGCCCAATAAGTATAATTGTTCTCTGTGTCAGCCTTTGCTAAGGGAATACTCACGGTATTGGTGATCACCGCTATCATAGCTATCATTAGATTGATTACTCATTGTGACTGGTTGTCCTGCTTTCCTCAGGTTTTCTTCCATCATCTGTGACAGCTTCTTGATCTGTCCCCAGGTAGGTGGCTGTATTTGACGGGTGTTGCTCATGACAGTTGAGGTCCTCCTCAGTGTCATTCTTGACATGGCTGCAACCAGGGGGTTTTTGGGATCCTCCCAAAACCTCTTCCTGGGTATCTGGCTCATAGTAAGGTTTCAGGTGTCTTGATGGTATCCAGATAGGCTGCTGGTTTTGGCCTGGAGAAACACAAGCATAACCTCTACCCCAACTTATTATTTTACCTGTTTCCCAACTTTTTGTTGTCGGATCTCTCCACCAAACCAGTTGTTTTGCTTCTGTCTTTGCAGCTGGTTTCTGTAGATGCTGTTTAGCTGCTGATAACATCTGGGCTTTAGGCAGGCTCAAAAAATTTAAAGTCAGTAATGCTAGATTCAGTTGCATATGTGGTGTCCCGTAGTTCCTGTTTCCCCCCTTTTGCTTTTGCAACTGCTGTTTCAGTTAGAGATTCATTCTTTCCACTATGGCTTGTCCTTGAGAATTACATGGGATACCAGTAATGTGTTTAATATTCCATAGAGAGAAAAATGTAGCTAGAGCTTGGCTAGTATAGCCTGGGGCATTGTCCCTTTTAATAGAAACTGGAATGCCCATCACTGCAAAACACTGCAAAAGGTGACATTTAACACAAGCAGAAGACTCTCCTGATTGGCATGTAGCCCAGACAAAGTGAGAAAATGTATCTACACATACGTGCACATAAGCTAGTCTCCCAAACGAGGGAATATGGGTGGTGACATCCATTTGCCAAAGAGAATTAGGTTCCAATCCTCGAGGATTAACTCCTCCTGTAAAAGATGAGGAATGCACCATTTGGCAAGTTGGGCATCACTTGGTAATAGCTTTAGCTTCTTTCCAGGTAATGCTGTATCTGCATTTGAGACCAGAGGCATTAACATGGGTTAAATTGTAAAAGTGTCTGGCATTAGATATTGCAGTAGCAACTAGGCAATCAGCCATTTGATTCCCTGCAGTCAAAGGTCCTGGAAGAGGTATATGAGCCCTAATGTGAGTTGATGTAAATAGGGTGCATTCTACTCCTAACTGCTGTTTGCAATTGGGTAAGTAAAGTCGTCAGCTGCTCATCTGTTTGGAATCGTAGCTGAGCATTTTCAACTAACTGTGTAGAATGAACCACATATGAAGAATCAGAAATCACATTAATAGGCATATCAAAAGCAGTCAATACCTCAATTACAGCTACAAGTTTTGCTTTTTGAGCTGAAGTATAGGGCGTCTGGAAAACTTTACCTTTCAAGCCAGAATAAGAAGCTTTACCATTACTAGACCCATCTGTGAAGACATTTTCAGCACCTTCAATTGGTTTAAATTTAGTTGTTTTAGGGAGAATCTAATTAGTTATTTTCAAAAATTGAAACAGTTTTCGTTTTAGGAAAATGGTTATAGAGAATACCTACAAAGTCAGCTAAGTGAGTTTGCCAAGTAAGACTATTTGTAAAAGCCTGTTGTATTTCTGCCTTTGTAAGAGGGACAATAATTTTTCCAGGATCATATCCATGTAATTTAACAATCTTAGTTCTCCCATTTCCTAGCATAGTAGCAATTTGATCCAAATAAGCAGTCAAAGTCCGTGAATTAGTTTGTGGAAGAAAAAGCCACTTTACAAGATGTTGCTCTTGAACAATAACACCAGTAGGTGAATGCTGAGTTGAAAAAATTAGCAAATCTAGAGTCTTCTCTGGATCTATTCTATTTATTTGAGCCTTATACGCTTGCTTCTCAATTAGCTGTAACTCTGCCTCAGCCTCCTTTGTTAATTGCTGAGGGTTAGTGAGACTAGGATCTCCTCAAAGGATAGAAAATAGATTACTCATGGCATAGGTAGGAATGCCTAGAGCAGGTCATGTCCAATTAATGTCCCCTAGTAATTTTTGAAAGTCATTTAATGTTTTCAATTGATCGCTATGTATGGTTACTTTCTGTGGCACAATGGTAGTGTCATTTACTAAGGTCCCCAAGTAGGGGTAAAGAGTAGTAGTCTGAATTTTGTCAGGAGCTATAATTAAACCAGCATGAAAAATCGAATTTTGCAAGTGATCATAACATTGAAGTAATATTTCTCGAGTGGGGGCAGCACAAAGTATATCATCCATATAATGAATAATGTAACACTGGGAAAATTTTTTACGAGTAGGTTCAATTGCTTGCCTTACATAAGTCTGGCAAATTGTTGGACTGTTTAACATGCCTTGTGGCAACACTTTCCTATAAAAACACTTAGCAGGCTACAGGTTGTTTACCGCAGGAATTGTAAATGCAAACTGTTCACAGTCCTGCTCAGCTGAGGGGATAGTAAAGAAACAGTCTTTTAAATCTATGACTATTAAAGGTGAATTTTTTGGAATCATAGCAGGAGAAGGCAATCCTGGCTGTAATGCCCCCATAGGTTGTATAACTGAATTAATGGCCCTAAGATCTGTCAACATTCTCCATTTACCTCATTTTTTCTTAATAACAAAGACTGGAGAATTCTGGAGGAAAATGTTGGAGCTATGTGTCCTTTTTCTAATTGTTCAGTTACTAAGTCCTCTAAAGCCTCCAGTTTCTCTTTACTTAGCAGCCATTGTTCTATCCAAATTGGCTTATCTGTTAACCATTTTAAACATATAGGTTCTGGAAGCTTAACAATGGCCACCATCAAAAATGATACCCTAAACCTTGGCAGGAACTTTGTCTTTCTACTTGAAGTGGTTCCTTCAAACCTTGCAGATTTTTTCCTAGTCCCATACCAGGGACATACCCCATTTCCTGCATCATATGTTGACTTTGAGGGCTATATAATTGTTCTGGAATTAGAACTTGTGCTCCCCATTGCTGTAATAAATCTCTCCCCAATAAATTTATAGGTACAGAAGTTATAACTGGTTGGATAGTCCCAGGTTGTCCATTGGGCCCTTCACAATGCAAAATATAACTACTTTGATATACTTCAGAGGCTTTACCAACTCCAACTATGTTAAATTGAGCAGATTGAATTGGCCACGTGGACGGCCAGTGCTGTAGAGAAATGATTGAAATGTCCATTCCTGTATCTACCAAACCTTTAAATTCTTTACCCTGAATAGTTATTTCACAGGTAGGACATTTATCAGTAATTTGATTCACCCAATAAGTTGCTTTGCCTTATTTGTGCTTCCAAATCCTCCTGTTCGTGTAGTTTCACTTTTCCCCATCTCCATATATGACACAATCAGGAGCTATGCTATATGCTCTCCTGGCTCTGCTTTCCAGGGAACAGAAGTAGATATAACAATTTGAATTTCCCCATTGTAATCTGAATCTATGACTTCTGTACGTACTTGCACTCCTTTTAAATTTAAACTAGACATACCTAGAAGTAATCCTACCATCCTCACTGGCAAGGGTTGACAGATTCCTGTTGGCACTTTTTGTGGGGGTTCCCCAGGCAGAAGGCTCACAGCTTTTGGGCAGCATAAATCTACTGCAGCACTACCGGCTGTGGCGGGGGACAGGCATTGTACAGGGGTGAGGGAATGGCCTGAGCCAGAAATGCCCCGGTTTGGGCGCTACTTGCCGAGACCAGGTCGGTCATGGAGACCCTAACCCAGTGGCGCTAGAGGAATTAAAGACACACAGAAATATAGAGTGCAGAGTGGGAATCAGGGCTGACAGCCTTCAGAGCTGAGAGCCACAAACAAAGCTTTACCCACATATTTATTGACAGTAAGCCAGTCATAAGCATTGTTTTTATAGATTTAGATTAAAACGGGAAACAAAGAGATGGGCTCTGGCTGGTTATCTGCAGCAGGAACATGTCCTTAAGGCACAGATCACTCATACTATTGTTTGTGGTTCAGGAACACCTTAAGCGGTTTTCCACACTGGGTGAGCCAAGTGTTCCTTGCCGTCATTCCGGTAAACCAACAACCTTCAGCATGGGCGTCGTAGCCATCATGAGCATGTCACAGTGCTGCAGAGATTTTGTTTATGGCCATTTTGGGGGCCTGTCTATGGCCAGATTTGGGGGCCTATCCTCAACACGTTCTTGTCTTCCCAATTCCTATGCCTGTGCCTGAAAGCACTTAGTAAATACTTGTGGAATCCATTAATGATTGAAATCAGTGACTTGGCAAAACACTTTAAACTAGAATGAAAGAAAGACAGTTATAGAAGTAAAGAAACAGTATGGTAAGATAGGATCATGTAGGATAGGCTAGACAGATAAGTTTAGTGAAATGGTAAAACTTTAATAGAGCTACACAAAGATTTAAGCTTTTACAACCAAGAAATTCAGGATTGGATTTTGTAATAGATTTAGTTTTAAAGAATGCCAGATTGTTAGAGTGAACAGTAGATGAGCTATGTATATAGCTGTAAAAATGTAATATAGCACAGGTTAAAAGAGACCAGAAACATGTCATTTCAAACCGCTTTCTGGTGGAGTAGCTTTCTCAGTGAGCCACCACTTAAATGACTTGATGAGATTAACTGACAGCCCATTCCTGTTTGATGCACTATCTGATTCCCTATAGCATGCTGAAGACTTATTCCATGGTATGTCTACCAGTTGAGTTGTAAAGTTATTAAGAACCATTTACTTGTTTGTGCTCCCAATACTGTTCATGCTAGTTGTACTAATTTTAATCACACTATTTATTTATTTATTTATTTACAGATGGAGTTTCTCTCTGTCACCCAGGCAGGAGTGCAGTCACGCGATCTCGGCTCAATGCAACCTCCGCCTCCTGGGTTCAAGCAATTCTCATGCCTCAGCCTACTGAGTAGTTGGGACTATAGGCGCATGCCATCACGCCTAGCTAATTTTTGCATTTTTAGTAGAGATAGGGTTTCACCATGTTGGCCAGGCTAATCTCGAACTCCAGAGCTCAGGTGATCCACCTACCTAGGACTCCCAAAGTGTTGGGATTACAGGCATTAGTCACCGCACCCAGCCTAATTACACAATTTAAATAACTATATAAACCAAGGAAAAGAATAGAAAAAGAAAGATGATGTTTCTGTGAAAATTAAGTTAAATGCTTTGGAAAGATTTGATAAAGGGTAATTACTAAAAAATACTGAATTAGATGTGTGCAAGAGAGCTATAAAATAGTAGGGATAAATTATTCTAAAAAAATAGAAAAGCATTATGGACTCAGATTGCCTCATGTGTCATATAATTCTTGCCCCACTTTTAAAGCAGTGTTTTTTAATCTATGAGACATGAAGTCAATTTAATAGGTTGAAGTCTAGAACACATCGCAATACATTTATACCTGGAAAGAAGCATTGTTCTATGGAACTTTTCTTGAGTTTTTAGTATTTAGTCTATACATATATGTACAATGTAAAATGTGACTTTCAGTGAAAAACGTAAAAATCTTTTGAGTTTTTTATCCAAACTCAAAAGGCTTTGGCCCAAAAAAATTGGTGAATGAATGTGTATTTATATGCTTTGGGTTAAAATACAATCATTATGTACTTGTGTTTATGATACTTAGGTTGACCATTTTGTTCAGCCAACCAACTACTGATCTCAGTCTCATGGGATAAGAATTTTTACATATTTTATTTTACTTGTCTTCCTCTCATGCCCTCCATATTGTGCCTGAGTCCCCAACCCCCACCATACCTCGGCTCTCTGTTTAGTAGCTATGTGACCCTAAGGGTCATTAACTAGGCCTCAGTTTACTTTTTATGAAGTAAGATTATCCTTCAGATTGCTTGTTATTTGGCAGTGCTTAATAGCCACGTTGATAAAGTACATGTCTTTCATGGTATCTGCCCATCTAGATTTTTAGTAAATGATAGACATTCCGTTAAGTTATTCTAAAAGATTTTTGGTGGGGGGAGGGGACACTGAGAGCCCCATAATGCAACCTTAGAGGGTATCATTTACATAGTCTGTGATGTAGTTGACAAGAATGGTGGCAGTGCCAATACCTATCACTTGATTCTGAGTCTCAAATTTTCAAGTCCTGGAATGTTGTTTCATATTTGGTGGGCATTAGTAAAATTATTTTAGTTTGTATGTGTGTGATGGGTTTGTTGGACTTTTTTTGTAAATAATTATTGATAATGCTTGAGGTACTAAGTATTTTTATTACAGAGAATTGAAATATCATTAAGTGTTTTCTGTAAGTAAGTTAATAGGACACTAAATTATTGGTAGATTGGAAAAGAGATGAAGGTTGGAAAGGATATTGGTGTACTGTTGAGATTGGCTGGGGTGAAACCAGTGGTGCTAAAAGATGCAGACACCCCCCATGATATAGAAAGGAGGTAACAGGCAATAATTGTTGAGTCAGACATTTCTGCTTGTTCAACTAGTTATATGGTCAGTACAGAATAGAGGGTACAAATGGCTATTCATATAGAACATGACCAGGCTGGATGTTAATGATTTAGTAAGGTAGAATATAGGCCGATCTCAGTTCACTCTCACATAAAAGGTGTGTTTTAAAACACTAGTTTGTGATTTAGTTGTCATTGCCCTCAATTTCATTTCTAATGATACCTACACTGGCCCATAAGATCATGAATATAAAAATATTTTAATACTAGTAGTGTCGGCTGGGCATGGTGGCTCATGCCTGTAATCCCAGCACTTTGGGAGGCCAAGGTGGGCGAATCACGAGGTCAGGAGTTCGAGACCAGCCTGGCCAACATGGTGAAACCCGTCTCTACTAAAAATACAAAAATTAGCCTGACTTGGTGGCAGGCGCCTGTAATCCCAGCTACTTGGGAGGCTGAGGCAGGAGAATCGCTTGAAACTAGAAGGCAGAGGTTGTAGCAAGCTGAGATTGTGCCACTGCACTCCAGCATGGGCAAAAGAGCAAACTCCATCTCAAAAAAAAAAAAAAAACTAGTAGTGTTAACCGTGAATTCTGGGTCCTGGAAGAGCGTTTGTCCCCTCTTTTAGAAAATAAAAAAAGGCTACATTTTAGGCGTAATTGTGAAATACATGAGTTTGAATTTGCCCTTTCAGCTCCTTTTTATACTTCCATATGTTACTACTATTTCCTATTATTACTACCTTCTATGAACCCTTTGCCCACATTACCCCACCCCCAATCCAGGTCCTCTAAACATCAGTTATTTTATCATTTATTGGCCTCTTCTCTAGTAGAAACAACCATTGCCTTACAATCAACTCCTCAACTAGGTGTTAAATGAAAGCAGTGGGATTGGATTAATTCATGCTCAAGTGTGAATGACTGACAATCCCACAAACCTCTCAAAAATGATTTTCCTTTGTACAACGGGTGTTCTTTCTAGGTTAAGTTTTAGTCTAATTGATTCTTTGCTATTATTTCAGACAGATGACCAAGTGAAATGGACATTTGAACTTTGTGGGAAAAGCTGTCATTTTCTTCTTTTGGACATAAATGTGCCATGGTTGGGGAGTACAGGCAAGAGACGGTGACAGTCCCTCTCCCAATCCATCTGTAGAGGCTTGGACAAACTCCTGGTATTTAAACTTCCCCTCTAAAATTAGTAGGGTAAAAACCTTATTCTCCTCTGATTTATTGCAGACTCAAGAATGAACAATCCGTCAGAAACCAGTAAACCATCTATGGAGAGTGGAGATGGCAACACAGGTAAGAGTTTTCTGATCTAGCTTTTTAATTAATAATAGTTGAAATTATTTTGCTTGCTTTCTAGGCACACAAACCAATGGTCTGGACTTTCAGAAGCAGCCTGTGCCTGTAGGAGGAGCAATCTCAACAGCCCAGGCGCAGGCTTTCCTTGGACATCTCCATCAGGTAGGAATGTTCTGCTCAACCATCAGTGAGAGATTAAACTAGAACTTCCCCTGATTACTTATAGGTCCAACTCGCTGGAACAAGTTTACAGGCTGCTGCTCAGTCTTTAAATGTACAGGTAAGCTGGGACCTGGGATTATGGGTCAATCTCAATCTTTTATTTCCTACCCACCCCACCTCAGTCTAAATCTAATGAAGAATCGGGGGATTCGCAGCAGCCAAGCCAGCCTTCCCAGCAGCCTTCAGTGCAGGCAGCCATTCCCCAGACCCAGCTTATGCTAGCTGGAGGACAGATAACTGGGGTAAGTGTTCACTGAGAGAATTATAACAAACTACTTTCCCATAATGTGTTCTGGTTTTGTTTAGCTTACTTTGACGCCTGCCCAGCAACAGTTACTACTCCAGCAGGCACAGGCACAGGCACAGCTGCTGGCTGCTGCAGTGCAGCAGCACTCCGCCAGCCAGCAGCACAGTGCTGCTGGAGCCACCATCTCCGCCTCTGCTGCCACGCCCATGACGCAGATCCCCCTGTCTCAGCCCATACAGATCGCACAGGTGAGTGAGGAACTCCAATAGCTGGGGCAGCACTCCAATCCATGTTTTAATTCCAATTTTTCAGGATCTTCAACAACTGCAACAGCTTCAACAGCAGAATCTCAACCTGCAACAGTTTGTGTTGGTGCATCCAACCACCAATTTGCAGCCAGCGCAGTTTATCATCTCACAGACGCCCCAGGGCCAGCAGGGTGAGCTCCTCCTTAGAGCTTATTAGTGGTATATGTTTCTGGATAACATGTTTTTCTTCTACAGGTCTCCTGCAAGCGCAAAATCTTCTAACGCAACTACCTCAGCAAAGCCAAGCCAACCTCCTACAGTCGCAGCCAAGCATCACCCTCACCTCCCAGGTCAGTTTTCTTCTATGGGGGCTGCTTTCTCTTTTTCCTCATTGTTTTATTCTTTCTCCAACAGCCAGCAACCCCAACACGCACAATAGCAGCAACCCCAATTCAGACACTTCCACAGAGCCAGTCAACACCAAAGCGAATTGATACTCCCAGCTTGGAGGAGCCCAGTGACCTTGAGGAGCTTGAGCAGTTTGCCAAGACCTTCAAACAAAGACGAATCAAACTTGGATTCACTCAGGTAGGGTGAATTGGCCTTACATTGATTCCCCTTCTCCTCTTCTCCTGCTCTGTATTGTGTGTAGGGTGATGTTGGGCTCGCTATGGGGAAACTATATGGAAATGACTTCAGCCAAACTACCATCTCTCGATTTGAAGCCTTGAACCTCAGCTTTAAGAACATGTGCAAGTTGAAGCCACTTTTAGAGAAGTGGCTAAATGATGCAGGTAAGTGACTGTATAAGACATTTCTTTGTCATATTTTATTTCTGTATTTTCTTCATTCTTACAGAGAACCTCTCATCTGATTCGTCCCTCTCCAGCCCAAGTGCCCTGAATTCTCCAGGAATTGAGGGCTTGAGCCGTAGGAGGAAGAAACGCACCAGCATAGAGACCAACATCCGTGTGGCCTTAGAGAAGAGTTTCTTGGAGGTCAGTGAGGATTTTACTTTTCTGTACATGGGAGCTTTTGGAATTACATCTTTTCACCCTGCAGAATCAAAAGCCTACCTCGGAAGAGATCACTATGATTGCTGATCAGCTCAATATGGAAAAAGAGGTGATTCGTGTTTGGTTCTGTAACCGCCGCCAGAAAGAAAAAAGAATCAACCCACCAAGCAGTGGTGGGACCAGCAGCTCACCTATTAAAGCAATTTTCCCCAGCCCAACTTCACTGGTAAGAATAAAAAATAGGGAGTGCAAGCTCAAGCTTTGTCCATGTTTTCATTTCTGACCTCAAGGTGGCGACCACACCAAGCCTTGTGACTAGCAGTGCAGCAACTACCCTCACAGTCAGCCCTGTCCTCCCTCTGACCAGTGCTGCTGTGACGAATCTTTCAGTTACAGGTAAGCAGCTGCCAGGCCATGCACCTGCTGAGAAGGTCATCTTCTAATCTGTTTGTCTTTTCAGGCACTTCAGACACCACCTCCAACAACACAGCAACCGTGATTTCCACAGCGCCTCCAGCTTCCTCAGCAGTCACGTCCCCCTCTCTGAGTCCCTCCCCTTCTGCCTCAGCCTCCACCTCCGAGGCATCCAGTGCCAGTGAGACCAGCACAACACAGACCACCTCCACTCCTTTGTCCTCCCCTCTTGGGACCAGCCAGGTGATGGTGACAGCATCAGGTTTGCAAACAGCAGCAGCTGCTGCCCTTCAAGGAGCTGCACAGTTGCCAGCAAATGCCAGTCTTGCTGCCATGGCAGCTGCTGCAGGACTAAACCCAAGCCTGATGGCACCCTCACAGTTTGCGGCTGGGTAAGGCGCTTTCTCATCTCATTCACGTCTGAGTAATAAAGTGACTCCTCTTTTGGACTTGCAGAGGTGCCTTACTCAGTCTGAATCCAGGGACCCTGAGCGGTGCTCTCAGCCCAGCTCTAATGAGCAACAGTACACTGGCAACTATTCAAGGTCAGTAGAAGCCTTTTTCTTAATTTGGTGGCTCCTGCCTGTTTTGGGGGGTTTTTGTCTGTAGCTCTTGCTTCTGGTGGCTCTCTTCCAATAACATCACTTGATGCAACTGGGAACCTGGTATTTGCCAATGCGGGAGGAGCCCCCAACATCGTGACTGCCCCTCTGTTCCTGAACCCTCAGAACCTCTCTCTGCTCACCAGCAACCCTGTTAGCTTGGTCTCTGCCGCCGCAGCATCTGCAGGGAACTCTGCACCTGTAGCCAGCCTTCACGCCACCTCCACCTCTGCTGAGTCCATCCAGAACTCTCTCTTCACAGTGGCCTCTGCCAGCGGGGCTGCGTCCACCACCACCACCGCCTCCAAGGCACAGTGAGCTGGGCAGAGCTGGGCTGCCAGAAGCCTTTTTCACTCTGCAGTGTGATTGGACTGCCAGCCAGGTTAATAAACTGAAAAATGTGATTGGCTTCCTCTCGCCGTGTTGTGAGGGCAAAGGAGAGAAGGGAGAAAAAAAAAAAAAAACCACACACACCCATACACACATACCAGAAAAAGAAAGAAAGGATGGAGACGGAACATTTGCCTAATTTTGTAATAAAACACTGTCTTTTCAGGATTGCTTCATGGATTGGAGAACTTTCTAACCAAAAATTAAAAAAAAAAAAAAAAAAAGAAACAAAAAAATCAAAAACAAACAAAAATAAGTGAAAGGACTACTTATCATTTCCAGCAGTCATGATGACAAGTTAAGGTGGGTTACCAATTCCAATATAGGAAGGGGATTTCTTGTTTGTCTAAATTTCTTTTTTTCTTAAAAAAAAAAAATCATTTTTATGGGTCTGTTGTACAGGCCATTAAGTCATAACAAGGTGTTTATAATCGTATCAATTGTGTTGGGGGTTCCTTTCTTAACTGGTACAATTTAGGCAGGCCTGTATTACTGTATTATTATTGTTGTTGTTGTTATTGTTTTATATATATAGTTTGGACATGTTTATTATCTCTTGCTCCTGGATCCTATTTCAGTGAGCTCCCACACTGTGGGGAGGGAGGGTTTTGGGGTAAGGGGAGACTTCTGTTCTTAACTGTGGGGAATGTTCTTGCTGGTTTCCTTATCCTTGATGACTCTTACAGAGGTGCTAGAAAATTATTTTCTTTTGCCACTTATGCAAGAGGCTTGGTGCAGAAGCTGAAGGCAGTGTGTGCAAACACTCCCATTCCACACACGCCCCTTCCCCTCCCCACATCAGGTGGTGCCTTTGGAGCACTTTTGTGTAGGAAGGAATTCCTGCTGAACTGTAGCTCTCACTCACCCCCAAATCATTGAATGACCCTGAGGCCCAGTTCCTGTGGTGCAACAGTGCTGCTTTCTGCTACTTTCAATGGGAACAGCTGTACATGTTGCAGGGCAGGATTTGGTTCCCAAGAGCAAAGACTACTGCAGACACCTGACTTGGTGGTTCTCCTGATTTCTTATCTCCTGAAAAATGCTCCTGCTGTTGGTGTGTTTGTTTGTTTGTTCCATTTTGTGGAAGTTTTTCATCCAAACTTTAACTAACTTGGCAAAGAAAAAAAACTGACTTACTGAAATTGGGAAACTTTTCCCTTCTTTTATTTTCTAAAGGAATTCTACTAGACTATTTTCCATTGATAATATATACAAAAGAGGTGTGATGAGAAGGGTATAAGGTTACCACCTTTTCCTCTAGAGAGCCACAGACTTCCTTTCCACTGGATGGTTTATAAATTCCTCTAACCCTGAGATTCTTCTTGGTTCTCTGACTAAAGGAGGCACTTATTAGCCGGGCTGGGATCTGTAGAACCTTTGAAGAAGGACTTTGAGCAGGAACTTTGCACACACCTTAAGTGTCTCCTTGGTTTGTTCATGATGCTCCTGCTAGGTAGGTCTAAATGGCAATACACATCTCTTTATTCAATGTAGAAAGTAATTAGCTCTGTAATTATTTTCAGGGTGTTTGTAGACTATATAAATGAGCCCATTGAAAAGGAAGAGTTTGTGAAAGTGGATGAAGAGGAATAAGGGTAACTTGGAGATTAAATTCCTTTTTTTGTCAGTGTACTGTTGTTATGCCATCTGTACCAAAAAATTTTCCAAAAGACTGGATCACTGCAGTGCAGCTCATCTAAGTTCCCCTTCTTATTGGAGTTAAAGGTTCCCATTTGGTGGCTGTGGGTGCTTGCTTAAATCTCTGGTGGTCCCAAGACTGCACTTTTTCTCCCTTTCGAGCTGGGGATGTAGAGAGAACTTACAGGTGATTTTTATTCTGATTGCTTTTGTTTGTGTCCACAAGGGAGCTTGGATTCTGTGTACTTGTCTCTTTCCCATTGTCCAGTAAGGCAGTAAATACAGACACAATGTGTACTTTTGTGTGTGATTCAAGTGGGAGACAGTCTGTTAAAAGGTCAGAAACATTTTAGTCCCCTTTAAAATATTTCTTTTAGTTTATTTCTATCGTGTTTTATTTCACAGATATTTAATTACCACCCCTAAATTTCCTCCTCTTACCCTTCACCTTCCCTAAAATCCTTCCAAAATCAGTGAACTGCAAGCAGGGAAACTAACAAATGTCCATTCACCCTTTTTGTGTGGTGTGTTTTTTTATGTTTTGTTTTGTTTTTTAACTAAGCTTGAACCAAAGTCAATTTTTAGCAAGCTGCTGTACTAATGGACTAGTTGATAACGTGCAGTTCAGACACATCGAGGAGATAGATGCTACTGACAATTTCTTTTTCATTTGTCTTTATTAATTTTATATGAAAGTTGCTGCTTGTTTTTAATCTTTTATGTTGGTAAATTGTGATATCCTCTGGGCAGACATTAACTTGATGTTTAACTAGTTTATTAGGTTGGTGTGTAAATAGAATGACAATGTCAATTACTAATTTCTCTCCTCTCCATTCACTTTTTCTCTGTTGTAGTTAAATTTAATCTTCTATCCTGACTTGACATCTCTACCTTTAGTCTGTGGAAATGATTTTAGGGCTATCAGTAATGCTGTAGCTGCCCATAATAATGAGTCCCTCCCTTGGGAGTGGTGAAACTTAGAAGGAAGGATTCAGGGAGGGAAATGCTGGTACCCAGTATACTGGATTAGAAGTTATAGCATTAATTTCTCAAAATTGCTACCAAAGGAAGTGTGGAGTCCCAAGGGACTCAAGCTCAGTGAGGTAAGACAAAGGGCAAGGAAAGGCTGTTTGGGTGGTTTTTTTTTCCCCACATATGGTTTAGAAAATGATCCCTTTCCCAAACAAAACTCACCAACAGACTTTAATATTAGAAAAGATACTAAGCTTTAAATGTCAATACAGTGGTCTTTTATTCCCTGCCCTGTCTATATTTTCTACTCAATTTGGGATAAGGGGATTTTATGTGAAGCACTTGATGAGGGTAGACCAGCATAAAAAATCTGTTTAAAAGAAGAAATAATCTTTAGGAAAAGATAAATCTTTAGATAAAAATAAATTTTTTTCTCTTTTTTTACTTATTTAAAAATAAGTTGTGAAATGAAAGGTACATTTACACATGTACACACGAAACACTAATATAGCTTTTTGGTGGTTGTTTAGTTTAAAATCAACTCCCTATCCATCATCCCTAGATATTCTACTTATCGTATTGCTTCATGAACACCTTAGTCATTTTTTACTTTACGTATATATTTTTTTATCATCTCAAGAAATGCATTTTGAATTGAATGAACTATCTTCTAAGCTAAGATACTCAAATTTAACTTTTAGCCACCTTATATGGGAGAGCCTGGAAACTAAAGGGGACCAGGGACCATTTGACCAAAAGAGGTGTTTGGTGGAGTTTCTGCATTTCAAAGAAGAAAGGCCAGATAGGTCATCACAATTCATTGTATTATTCTTTTTTTTTCCCCTTAATGTTTATGCAAATTTTATTTTATATTTCTGAATTTGGTTAGCACATACTAAGCCAAAGACTATTCTAAATGCATTTATAGTGAATACTATGTATGCCCATGGTAATGGGTCCTCCCTAAGGAGTGGTGAATGTAATTGTGTGAATCCTGCTTATCACAAGTGGTGCAATTTGGTCATAAACTTTATTTATACCCTGTATACATCTGAATAACAGAGCAGAAAGACCTAAAAAAGGGCTTCTCACAGGAACAATATTACTATGTTGTTCTAAGAAAAAATAAGTTGAGTGCTGTATTAGTTTAAGTGTTTCTAAAGTTCTATAGGCAGCATTTTAGAATTAAGAATTGTGTATATCCATTAACTGATATAATTCACATGTCCTTTTATTTGTTATCAGAAAGATCAATACTATCCCAATTTATTCAACTTGTTACCCAAGAAATGGAACCAAAGGAATCCAACTTTCATTTTGTGTAGAATCATACCTACTTATACTTAATGCTAGCACTGTAAGAAATAAGTCTTTTTTGTTTAAAAAAGGGAAGATAAGATTAAAGATTCTTAGTGAGATCATCTTGCCAATTTGTTGTACATCTCTCATTCATTGTTGGGGGAAAAAAAAGCACAACTATACCTCTTTAATGTTATTTTCTTCCATTATCCCTCATTTATTTGGAAAGATAAGGGAAACCTTGTCTGTATTATCCAGAAGCACAGATATTTGCTTGACACAATATTTAAATTCAGCCCAATCTTTAACATTAAAAAATTTTCTTTTTAACTTGCTGGAAAAGTTGGATACATTGGCAAATATAGGGAATTCATGTCTTTTTTTTTTTTTTTTTTCTGGTCTTGCTCTGTTGCCTAGGCTAGAGTGCAACGGCATGATCTCGGCTCACTGCAACCTCTGCCTCCCGGGTTCAAGCAATTCTCCTGCTTCAGCCTCCCAAGTAGCTGGGATTACAGGCGCCCACCACCGCACCCGGCTAATTTTTGTATTTTTAGTAGGGACGGGATTTCTCCGTGTTGGCCAGGCTTTTTGAACTCCTGACCTTAGGTGATCTGCCTGCCTTGGCCTCCCAAAGTGCTGGGATTACAGGTATGAGCCACTGTGCCCATCCTCATGTCAATTTTTAAAGTGATAAATCCTGATATTATACATTGCAATTAGTGTAGAATAAACGCTTGGCTTATAGAACTCTCTGTTCTTAGTCTAAAGCTGTTCCCAAACCAGGTCATCCTCACGAAACATTCTTGACCAAGAAAAAAGATAAGGTCATTGAGATAGGAAGACAGAGGAAAAGCCTCTTGCTGTTGTTTCTTCCCAAGAAAGGAGAAGCCCTGCCAGGGAGAAGTCAGTAGTATTGCTGACTCACTGTATCACTGAGTGTAGGGTGTGGTAGCAAGGAGGAGGCAGGGGATTCACGCTGACAGGTGGCTCTGGCCTGGCTCTTGGGGGGCCTTCTGAAGACCAGTCTGCAGTTTGAGGAAGGGCCCCAACAATTCATTTGGAGAGCTTGGCCAAATACTTTCTCATTAAATCAGCACCTAAACTTGATGAACTTAAAGTTTGTTTATTAGAGTTGAAAACATTAAAAGATGACTGATACTAATGGGAGAAAAATACTAAAGACCCAAAATTTAAAATTTTCCAAAATGGACAAGAATTGATGGGTTAATTTGCTCATAACTGATATGAGTTTGCTTTTATGTGTGTGTGGAAAGCATTTAATGTGTGATGCTGTTCATAGTCCTGGCTATTTGATGTCATTTTCAGTTTTACAACATTTTGAGGATGACACTTTATAAAATGGTAAATCTTTCTCAGCGTTTACAAACTTGGCTTTTGAGAAGGGAAAAATCCTCTTTGCTATTTCTGTAAGAAGAATAACTGAGATCAGCTATTATATAGGTTTGCATGGATGGTGTCCACAATACAAATGTAAACTTGGACAGGAATAGGATAAATAAATTGCTTTCATCATAAAGGCCAATCATCCATTTCTTAGTCCAAGGAGATTAAATATAAATAGGACACCCCTGAGATTTCCAGTAAGGTATTTGAAAGGATTCCACTGGGAGGGCAGGGAATATATTTTTTCTCAGAGCATCCAGTTTGTACCCAGTTTTCTATATGGTTTGTGAACTGTAGCTTTTAAAAAAAAATTTTGTAGTTTTCTTCTAACCTTATTCATTAAGTAGTTCCTTGTTTTGGCCCTTCTACTCTTGGCCTTAGCTAAAAGCAGTAAATGTGAGTGAATTTTATGTTGATTATGTCACCTGGATCTCCTTTCCTTCCCTTCTTTTTCTCATTGAATGGTGGTACCTTAATTTGGGTAACAGCTAGCTTCTGGCACCTTCATAAAATACCTCAGAATAGCTTAGCATTGTTGCAAAACTGGTTTTAAACTAAAAACCAAATAAATAAGTGAAAAAATTTTATAAATAGTGGAAATAATTCTAGCTGTAGCATTTAGTTGAACTAATGTTTATTATGATCGATAAACAAGATTGATGCTGTATGTATTTGGGATCCTGTTTATAGGTTACAATTTATAGGGTTAGGGAGGGTTGGGTGGGGGAAGAGGAGATGTTGATTATGTTAGAAGGAAAACATTGCTCGTGTGTGTGTTTGTTTTTTCTTATATCTGTCTTGCCAAAGGAAACTTGATTTTCCCTGTGATTGGCTTTGGCCTCTGTGGTCTGGTCTGCAGCAGTGTGTGGTGGCATGCAGGTAACATATGGGGTGTCCAGTAGGTTCAGGGACCCTGAGGGTGCATTTACATCCCTTCCTATGGTTGCCCATGCCCCCCAGACCCTGCCAACCTCTCCTAATGATTCATTACCTCTGTACATAGCAAAAGCATAGGCAAAGGATGAATGCGTGAATGCCTGGATGTGCAGTTGAGAAACAGAGGCAGACATAGACATGCACCAATTAATTTGGAGCCAAGAGGTGAGTGATTGATGTATCTTAAATCTAGGAAAGTTAAAGTGAAACAGGTTCTTTGTGTTGCCCTCTGTCAAGTTACTGAATGTTGTGCTAATAACACAACACTTTAAAACCTTACTTACTTTTCTCATACCAAGGCTAGTTCTTTCTAGACCAAAAACACAAACAGGATAAAAAGCAAACCAAGAAGTTGAAAGCTAACCTGCCCACCTCACCCCTGTGATACAAAGTGTGAACCTTAAGGATTAGTTGGTGGGATTGAGGAGAGAATTATTCTTGGTGGGAACATGAATGAGAAATGATGCTGGCTTAGGAAAAATCACAAGCCCTTTCTGCCCATACTCTGGGACAAACTTTCTTGGCTCCCTGAGTTCGGATATAGACTGTATCTCTAGAAAGGCTATTTTTTTAAATAAATGATCCCACAGAACTTAAGTGGGATTTGGTTTAGATACCAAAGACACTGCTAATGTCATTGCTTATCCTTAAGTTTTCAAAACAGGCAGAGGGAATAGGAGCAAAAAGCCAAAATTTGGAAAAGCTTTACTTTATCTCTTTCCTTCCCTTTTCCCCTTTTCCCAGTCCCCTGCTTTTTGAAGGAAGTCTTCTTGGTTATCCTGGCTTTGGAAAAGAGATTTATTTTGTTTTGCTCTGCTGGCTCTTTAAAGATGGATAGTTGCTCAATCTAGCAGTGATGTTCTTGGAATTGCTGAGAAATTTGGGGAGGGCAAAAGATAGGGGTAGAATTTTTTCATTATTTCCCTTTATCTAATACTTTTAAATAGAACCAACACAGCCTATATGAGTTCAGACAATATTTAGATGTGGTATCTCCATCTGTCTCCTGTAAAAGATAAGAATTTTCAAGAACAGGATTACGTGGAAAACCAAAAGATCTTCCCTTACTCTCCTATAAATGTTTTGTTCCAAATGTTTTTATATATGGGCTCTAGGGAGTCAGGTAGTTCATTGTTTCGGTGTACTATTGATAGGACACAGAAAGGGAGAGAGGGTAAAGAAATGTATCACTCTCTGAATATTGCATCAAAAATGATTAGGTTGCAGAACTTCATGAAAGCTTTACTAATAATCTTATTGTTCTGACATTATGTAAAGGTGGTATTAATATTGTATGACTTGTCAAAGTGCTAGATAGGTTTATAAGTAGGTAATAGGGATGTTGAAGATTAGAGCACTTGAAACAGAAGTTCTGGGAAAACAAGGTGTGTGTAATGGAACACCACTTTGAGCACAGAAACAAAGGTCCCTTGGACCTGGTAGGGAAGATGTGATTTATGATTGTTTCTGTGTCCCTGTATCTGCCCACCCTGCACAGGGCTCCACCACCCAGGGCCACCTTCTGGTTTAAACCCAGGACACTGTCAAAAAGTTAAGACCCCAAAACTAATTTACTGTAAAAAACATTGAGGACTGCTGCAAAGTTTTCCCTTGTTTTCTTTGTGTACTTGTTCATCATTGTATAAGTTAGCCACAGCTTCACAAGAGCAGCTTAAGGCTTCTTTCATAAATTGGCAGTGGCATTGAGTTCTCAAACATTATATCCCAAAGTCTGCAGGCAGACAGCTGGATACAGCGCTGTGTATAAATGAGACGTCCAAACACTTGAGTTTCTTAAGATTGGGATCTCTTTCAAATGAAAAAGGACAGAGCCAAGTAGAGAAAAGACTTTGTGCTCCCACCCAGCCTTAATGAGTCTCATGGTCTAAAAGTATAGGAAGAAATGAAATGCACTTTCAGAAGCTAAAATGACAGTGTCTGCTACAAAAGGCTGTAGTTGTAGGCAGTCGGGGATGCCATGTCCTTGGTTCCATTCCTGCGTGAGTCTGCAGAAGGCACACACTTTGTAAGAGTAGAGTGGACTAGTGCCAGCCTGAATAGGTTTAAAACTGCAAACAGTTGGAGAACATGGAACAGGTTGGTGCAGGAAGCCTAAGATTTTGCAATCATATTATAACATTGGCTTTTGACAACATAAATGTTGTATCTTCCCTAAGGTCAGGTCGGGGAAAGAAAGACTTCCAGCTTCTTACCTCTGCGTGCATGGGCACGTGTGCATTGCTCAGTCCGCAGGAGGTCTCACTCCGCAGGAAACGCTCTCCTCCCGCATAAGTCTGTACTTCCATCCCCTCATCTGTGGTAGTAGTGAAGGCTAGGTGAGTAAGCGTGGGCTGTTCTACCCACCAGAAGTCCAGGAGCTGTTGTATACCTCATTTCTAACTCGTGACCGAGTGACTTGCTTTAACTTTCTCGAAATCCTACAGAGTTGCCAAGTCTGCCCTCCCTCCTCAGTCATGTTAAACTCTGGCCTATAGCATCATGGGACCTGTAGCCTAGGGTGGGACCCCCTAAAGCCTCTGAATGTCGCTGCTTAAAAGCTACTGCAAACTGAGGGCAAATTGCAATCTTCTATTCCTTTTTGTTGCAAGGGGTCTTCACAGGTCTCTTAACATCTGCTTTCCCTGCCACCCTGCCTTTAGGGGCTGGCCAGCTATCCACACCCCTAACCCACCCTGTGTTTCTGACAGCTGGCCACACGTCAACTTCTGTACTTGCCTTTTCCTTGGTGGGGTAGAGGCCAACCCCTTCTCCTCTGAGGCCTCAGGGTTCTGTTTCTTTTCAGGACTTTGGGTAGAAGGGAAGACACCAAAGGCTCCTTTAAGCTGACTGCTGCATACACATTTCACTTTTTTTCCTTTGACATGACCAAAAATATCCAAATATTTAAGTTTATTATTATTATTATTATTATTTGACAATCTTATATCCAATGGGCTCTCTAGAAGCTGCATCCCCAGCCCTTTCACCTTTTCTTTGAATGTAGTTCCCAACCTTCAATTCCCACCCCTAATGCTGACAAAAAGCTTAGCCAGGTCATGATACTGCTGCTATAAGCCAGGGGAGGGTGGTTTCTTTGTTTTGTTTTGTTTTGTTTTGTTTTTCAAATTTCCAGCCAAAACCAAAGATTTCTTAATGATTGTATAAACTCAAAACAAACAAAAGAACCAAAGAAAAGGGAAGTCTTCAGCATCAGTCCAGTCTGTGGTGTCCTGGCACTTAGAAGAGTGAGGCCAGGGAAGGTGGGGCGGGGGGACCCTCTGACTGGATCAGAAAGGGCAGGCAAGCTGCTTACCACCTTCCAGGGTCCAGCACAGGTGCATGCCCCTAGCTTTGGCCCTCACAAACTTGTGAGCATGCCCTGAAACAAATTGGCATTTCAGATTTTCCAAAACAAAAGTCAAAAAACCCCATCACCACCATCATCCACCCTACACCAACCAGGGTCACTATGGGGACTTAGCACAGGGCCTAGGGAGGGTGGGAGCTGCTGCTGGACTGGCCCGAGGACTCCACAGAGTGGGGGACGTTGAAGACACTGGCGCACGATTGGCTGCTCTGCTGGGTGCTTTAACCTCTGGGGCTGGGCGAATGCACGCCACGGTGCCCTTCTGAGCCTTTTTTTCTTTTCCTGTACTGGAACTGCTTGGAAGTGGCTGTCCTGTTTGTGAGAAAACATGCAGAAAGATTATCAAGCTTTTCATTTCTCTTTATTGTAGTTTTCTTTCCTTTTTGCAGCACCACTGTGCAACTATGCATTGTACTTCACAACCTTTTGTGCTAGGTAGATGCCTGTGACTTTTTAACTTGGGGGGTGGGGGGATTGCAAATGAAGGAACTTTTTACATGGATCTTTTTAATCTCAGTTGGTTGGGGGAGGGGGGTACTTGGTTCTTGGGTCACACAAGCTCTATCCCAAAGCAAAATCCAAATGTTAATAATATTAGCCTGATGCAGATACCAAAGATAATTTCTTTCCTGCAGAACCTTAGACTCGTGTATTAAGTACGATTACCCAGCACTTGCATTAGTCTAACCTCAGTAATTCCAAAGCTTAGATGTATATTTTGGTATATTTCTGGGATATTAAAAAAAAAATGTCGTTTAACTTCTTGTTTGTTTCAGTGTAATGCTCTTAAAGTCATAGCATGAAAATAATTGAACTGTCCTATTCTTAGTAGTTTGAAATAATAGTATTTTTGTATGTTTTGGGTGTGTCTATGTATGTATTAACATAACAGTTTTCACTGCCTAGGTGTTCATAATAAAAAAGAAAATGAAAAAAGTTCTGAGTGTACATAATATTCAATAATAATCTCCCACCAGGTGTCAATTTAGATTGCATATTCCTCATTACTGTTCCCAACTGGGATTTTGTTTTCTTTTAAAGAGACAGTGATCGTGTTTTTCTAAAGATGTTTTCTTTCTCTCTTTCAATATCTTAACTCACTTTTTTTTTCTTCCTTTTTTGTCTTAATTATTAATTCAGGGGTGTTTGTCCACTGTTGTCAAAGGAGGGGCACAAGGGGAATTGGCCCCCGGCCTCCTAGAACTTTTTGTTTTATGTACTTTAAAATGTGAGTTTGAGTTCTTCTTTGTGGAAACTTAAGATGTGGTGTAAATGATTCTTTCCAAAATTGTCCAGCAGCTTGAATGAGGCAGTGACAATTCTGAGGTGGTTTATTGGGAGTCCTTCTACATTTCTCTTAGATAACTCTGCACTCTGGGTGGCTATTGTGTAGCCTTACTGCCCCAGAGTGCCTGTTAGCCAAATATTTCCCCTCTGATAGGAATATTTTCTAAGAATCAGCTGATAACTTGCGTGCTGGACCTTGTTATCTGTGCCCCTGGGAGACACACGTTTTCTTGGTTTTGAAAACCTGAAACACAGGCAACTTTACATTTTGGGGAATTAGCTGATGCCTCCTGAAGCCTGAGGAGGTGGCGGGGAATATGAGCGGTGCTGTCTCTCTCAAAAGTGCCCTTTAGATGATTCCCCCTCCTAGGGCTGCCTGCAGGGGCTGTAGGCTTGGGAAAGATTGTGTAGGTGACAGTGAATCAGAATGAAGTGGTAGATTTTGTGTAGATGCATTTGTCTGCTGTAATTTTTTATATATATATTAAACTTACTGTAACTGTACAGTTCATTTCTGTTGTAAAACATCATTAAACCATCTTCCAAGTGTTTTCACATTGTTGGAGTTTCTTTGAAATTGCTGTGTT